CTGGGATTACAGGCGTGAGCCACTGCACCCGGCCCCAAGTAACATATTTTTGACATTTTTTTTTGTTTACATTCACACTCTCTCGCTTTTTTTTTTTTTTTTTTTTTTTTTTTTGCGACAAGATCTCACTGTCACCCAGACTGGATCTCCAGCTGGATCGCCAGCAGTGCGATCCTAGTCACTGCCGCCTTCAACTTCTGGGCTCAAGCCATTCGCCTGCCTGGGCCTCCCAAAGTGCTGGGATTACAGGCGAGCCACACCGCACCTGGCCAGTGTCTATGTTCAGCCCTATTTTTCCTCTCTTTACCACCTCTTTTCTCAGCTTATTATTCAATAAACAATTCATAAAACTCTGAGTTCGAAGCATTCTGCTATGAACTCTGAAGAAGCGGTAATTTCTTATTCACTATTGCTTGCCTCTGTCCTTTTTCCTCCTCCCACAACTCAGTTTTCCAAAAACCGAGACCTATTTCCAAGGTTTAAAGTGCCGGGCACAGTGGCTCACGCCTGTAATCCCAGCACTTTGGGAAGCTGAGGTGGGAAGATCGCTTGAGCTAAGGAGTTCGACACCAGCCTGGGCAACTAATCCCCGTCTTTGCAAAACAAACAAACAAACAAACAAAAACCCATTAAAACAAAAATTCGGTGTGGTGGTGTTAGTCGGGGAAGGGAGGCTGAGGTGGGAGGATCGTTTCAGCCCGGGAGGTAGAGACTGTAGTCAGCCGAGATCGAATCACTGCTCTCCAGCCTGAGTGATAGAGCGAGACTTAGTCTCAAGAAAAAAAAAAAAGAAAAACCCCAGAATAACAAGTATTAACTTTATGCAAATAAGGAGGCTTAACTGAGTTCCTCTGAAGAATTCAGTAGGGCGGAAATTGTGGGACCGAAGGCGGGACCGGCGTGCTGGGCGGAACCTGAGAGGCGGGTTTTGCAGGCTCCGCCCAGCCCCCCGCACGGATTTGGCGCCAAACGCTGCGGGCCCTTCTCGCCCCAGGAGTTCCCGAGTATCGCGAGAAGCGCGCTTAGTCTGCACGCCGAGGTCCGCGCTGTGTCCCGTGTTTTCTGCGTGAGGTGAGAGCTGGCTGGCGGGCCAATGAAGTTCTTGCGGGGAGAGGGGAGTCGGACTAGCCAGGGAGCCAGATGGAAGAGCCAGGGAGCCAGACAGACTAGCGGGAAAGCCTAATTGTCGCAGGAAGGGGGTCAGGAGGTTGGGGGGTCGACCTGACCCGGCCTGGAGAGGCGGGGAGGTGGGCGCGTGTCCCGGTTGCTTAGGTTTTGGGATGCCTCTTACTCTGCCAAGCCGCTTAGCGGGAGGGAACGTGTTCCTGATCATCTTTACCCCAGGCTTCTGTCCGGGGCGTGTCAATGTAGAAATCCCCCAGCGAATGTTGGATGAATGAATGAAGTTGAAGAGAGGGTAGGCGGGGAACGAGGATGAGGGGGACGGCTGGAGAAGAGGTATGGGAGGTTCGATGTTTCAGGGATGGCACCCAAGGGGGACATCGAGGCAGCACGGTAGCACTTCCTTTGCGATGAGGGGCGTCTCTTTGGACTTCTTGGAAAAGAGGTGGGCATTGGAAACCAGGGTCTGGGAACAAACTTATTAAAGCTCTGTGCATAAATGAATGAAGAAGCCCTAGGATGGAGTCTTGGATACTTAATGGCCGGGGTAGAAGATAAACCTGCAAAGAAAATCCAGGAGGAGTGCCCAGAAAGGGAGGAAAGCCTCAGCCTCCTGAGTAGCTGGGACTACAGGTGCGTGCCACAACACCTGGCTAAATTTTTTTTGAATACAAATAACTTTAATTTTTTCCCCTAGAGGAAAAGATGCTAGAACCACAGGAGAATGGCGTGATTGACCTACCAGATTATGAGCATGTAGAAGATGAAACTTTTCCTCCTTTCCCACCTCCAGCCTCTCCAGAGAGACAAGATGGTGAAGGAACTGAGCCTGATGAAGGTATGTATAGAGAGTTTTAAAAAGGAGGCTGTCAGTAATACTGAATCGTGGTTTGTTTCACCAGAGTCAGGAAATGGAGCACCTGTTCGTGTACCTCCAAAGAGAACAGTTAAAAGAAATATACCCAAGCTGGATGCTCAGAGGTACATTTACTATATTCTTATACATTTATACTACTTGAAATTAAAAACATACTTTTATTCACAGATTAATTTCAGAGAGAGGACTTCCAGCCTTAAGGCATGTATTTGATAAGGCAAAATTCAAAGGTAAAGGTCATGAGGTAAGAACTGATTTTTATGTTAGACCTTTGTTTCCTGTTTAGCATTTTTATTTTTATGTGGCAGGCTGAAGACTTGAAGATGCTAATCAGACACATGGAGCACTGGGCACATAGGCTATTCCCTAAACTGCAGTTTGAGGATTTTATTGACAGAGTTGAATACCTGGGAAGTAAAAAGGAAGTTCAGGTAAGTGTTGAGATGATTATAAATATCATTCAGGTAAAAATAAATAATCTCTTTTCATTTTCAGACCTGTTTAAAACGAATTCGACTTGATCTCCCTATTTTACATGAAGATTTTGTTAGCAATAATGGTAAGAATATAGGTTTATCTACTTTATAACAAACCACAGATGTACTATTTCTTTTCTATTGCAGATGAAGTTGCGGAGAATAATGAACATGATGTCACTTCTACTGAATTAGATCCCTTTCTGACAAACTTATCTGAAAGTGAGATGTTTGCTTCTGAGTTAAGTAGAAGCCTAACAGAAGAGCAACAACAAAGAATTGAGAGAAATAAACAACTGGCCTTGGAAAGAAGGCAGGCAAAGCTGCTGAGTAATAGTCAGACCCTAGGAAATGGTAAATTTTATGCCAAATTTTATATGCTACCAATAATGAATAATAATGGTATGATTTCTTTCAGATATGTTAATGAATACACCCAGGGCACACACGGTTGAAGAGGTTAATACTGATGAGGATCAAAAGGAGGAGTCAAATGGATTAAACGAAGACATTCTGGACAATCCATGTAATGATGCTATTGCCAATACTTTAAATGAAGAGGAAACACTGCTGGACCAGTCTTTTAAAAATGTGCAACAGCAACTTGATGCTACATCCAGAAATATTACTGAAGCTAGATAAGTTTCCATTAAGAGAAAATGTATCTGTTAAGTCATCGTCCTGCAAGCTTGGCGTTACTATGTATTTTTTCTTCTTGGAGTGAAAATCCTTAGATAGTAAAACTGTTATAGATTATTGTTTAAAATCTGATAATCTGGTATTTATTTATAATTATGCTTGTCACTTTAGTTAAATCTATTTGTTCTCTTTAGTGTTTGTTTTTATATAGGTATTTCTTCATAAAATGATTAGGAGGTAATAAGCAGTTTCTGCTGCTGGTCTGTCATTGAATGCCTTGTTTTCACTAAGTTGGGAGGTTTTGTTTCTGTTTTTTACTGCTCCTTGCAAAGCAGGGCTAATCCATGGACAGTGTGCCCAGAGTAGTCTAGTTGAAGTTTTTTGTTTTGTTTTGTTTTGTTTTTTTTGACACAGAGTCTCACTCTGTTGGCCAGGCTGGAGTGCAGTGGCACAGTCTTGGCTCACTGCAACCTCTGCCTCCTGGGCTCAAGCAATTCTCCTGCCTTAGCCTCCCGAGTAGCTGGGACTACAGGCGTGTGCCACCACGCTTGGCTAATTTTTGTACTTTTAGTAGAGATGAGGTTTCACCATGTTGGCCAGGCTGGTCTCAAACTCCTAACCTCAGGTAATCCGCCCCCCTCGGCCTCCCAAAGTGCTGGGATTACAGGTGTGAGCCACCGCGCCCAGCCTGGGTGAAGTTTTGAGATGTACATATATACTGAATATTAATGTCAATTTTTTAAAAGAAGTAAAAATTATCTTAAAAACTATCTACAGGCTTTATGGGAGGTTTTCATTGCTA